CTCCTGACCTCACGTGATCCACCAACCTCAGCCTCCCAAAGTGCTGGGATTGTAGGCGTGAGCCACAGCGCCCTGCCTCAACCAAATTTCAGAAAGTATCATAATATCATTATGCTTCATAGTTTCTCTATGCCCTGAAGTTTACCAATTTTATCTTCTACAGATTCCAGGAAGGCAGCCTGTTAAGACTCACCAAATTTACTTCCTCAGCCTCCAGAACAATAAAATCAAACTCCCTACCTTGATTTTAAGATTCTGCTTCCCCCCACCCCGCCCCACCCCAATCTTCTCCTTGGATATTCGACAGTCTGGAATAATGCATTTTTACAGTTCTGATTGTTTTCAGCAGATGTGTTGGCTGAGGTTGGATGGGGTTTCTTCCCACCTATCTCTCCTCTCTCCTTCCCTCTGCCCACTGCACGTGCAACAACTTTTCTGCCATCAAAACGTGCAAAAAAGAAACAAGAAAGAAAGGAAAGAGAAAGAAAAGAAAAACAGAAAAAAGAAAAGAAAAAGCAGCCGGAAGTCTTCCTTTGTTTTCCAAGGAAATTCAGGTAAAAGGAGGGGTGGGGAAATGATATTTTTGACTTTGCTCACAATCCAGACGTAGGAAAGAAAAAGGATTTCCTTTGGGCTGCTGCCACGACTCTGATGTTTTATGCTGATAAAATATTTCCTTCTTAAAAAAAAGTTCTGGGAAAATCATGCCCCTTCAACTTGGAAGCGAAACCCACCCTAACTTTCGTCTTAAAACGCAGCGAAGTGAAAGGTTTGCTCCTCTTTCACGAGGGTTTTGTTCCTTACAGTTCGGGTCTTGCTACCAGGAGCGAGCTGGGTCCGCAGCGTTCTTCGGTGGCTGGCGCGGGAGGAGGACTACAGGATCCAGAGATCTTTGGAAACTCCAGCAGCTCCAAGCTTGTTGGCTACTACGGTTTCCCTGAGGAGTGACGCTACGAAAACAAACCCTGATTGGTCAGGCCTGAGCTGAGTTCTCCATTTATGGACAGATTGCCCGGCCCGAGCCGAGACTCAGCCAGAGGAGTACGGATTAAGTGGCCGAAGAAAGAGGAGTGAGGCAGGGGAGCGAGGCGGACGCTCCGAGCGCATCGGACTCACCTGGGCCGGCGGCGACCGGCGAGTACGAGTGGACTCTTGCCCTCCGCAGCATGCGCCCCGCCTGCTAAGTCGCCGCCGTCTCGCCCTCACCTAGCACCGCCAATCCCGCCTGGATGGAGTCCCCTCTGGGTTCCCATTGGCTCCTGTGAGTGCTTGGGTGTCGGGAGCCTGTTTTTGGCGAGGGGAACCAACTTTTGAAGTTCGCCCAGAAGACTGCGTTCCAGCCCCAGTTCCCCGGCAGCGGGACCCGGCGAAGACGCGACCGCGGCGCGAGTCACCATGGTGAGTTGGCCGCGCCGCGTCCTAGGACGCCGTATCCTAGTAATTGTATGTTTTATGTTCCCAGGGAAGCAAAGGTGTCTACCAGTACCACTGGCAAAGCCACAATGTCAAGCACAGTGGTGTGGACGACATGGTGCTACTGTCCAAGATCACAGAGAACTCCATCGTGGAGAATCTGAAGAAGAGATACATGGATGACTACATTTTTGTATCCTTTATTGGCTGCTTTGGACATTTCTATTAATGATGGACCTTAACTGAGTTAAATTCAGACATATATAGGATCTGTATTAATCTCAGTCAACCCTTTCAAGCAGATGCCATATTTTGGGGAAAAGGAAATTGAAATGTACCAAGGAGCGGTAAGTTACGTGTCACATAAATTACTGCCTTATATTTATGTATTATTATTTTTTGCTTTTCTAGGCACAGTATGAAAACCCACCACATATCTATGCCCTTGCAGATAATATGTACAGAAACATGATCATTGACAGAGAGAACCAGTGCGTCATTATCAGGTATGAAGAAGATCCTTATCAGTGGGCGTGGACTCAGGTGGATTCTTTGTCTGTCTTTCTTTAGTGGTGAAAGTGGTGCTGGAAAAACAGTGGCTGCCAAATATATCATGAGCTACATCTCCAGAGTGTCTGGAGGAGGGACCAAAGTCCAGGTGAGTGGGCAGTGGCCCATTATGATACCTTACTTCCTAACCTCCGGTCTATTTGCTGGGACAGCACGTGAAGGACATTATCCTGCAGTCCAACCCGCTGCTGGAGGCCTTCGGGAACGCCAAGACCGTCCGGAACAACAACTCCAGCCGATTTGTAAGTCCCTTCCCTGTTTCAGAGAGTGTCGCACCATTGAAGGAAATCCCTAACTTTCTTGCAGGGAAAATACTTTGAAATCCAGTTCAGTCCAGGTGGGGAACCAGATGGTGGAAAGATCTCCAACTTCCTTCTGGAAAAATCTAGGGTGGTGATGAGGAACCCAGGAGAGCGGAGTTTTCACATATTTTACCAGGTTTTCCTGTTTACTTTTTTCCTACCCACTTCATCATGGCTCAACCTGTGTTCTCTTGCTCCAGCTCATCGAGGGCGCCTCTGCAGAGCAGAAACACAGCCTTGGCATCACCAGCATGGACTATTATTACTACCTGAGCCTCTCGGGCTCATACAAGGTTGATGACATTGACGACAGGCGGGAGTTTCAGGAAACTCTGGTAAGTGCTGGCGCAGGGCCAGGCAGGATCTGCTTCTCTGGATAGTTTCTCTTTTCTCTTCCAGCACGCCATGAATGTGATTGGGATCTTTGCAGAAGAGCAAACGCTGGTGTTGCAGATAGTGGCGGGTATTCTCCACCTGGGAAACATCAGCTTCAAAGAAGTTGGCAACTACGCGGCTGTGGAGAGTGAAGAGTGTGCGTAGCCCTGGCATGTGGCCATTGAATGAAAGATTGTCATGTTTTGTTTTATGTTCTACAGTTTTAGCTTTTCCTGCATATCTGCTAGGGATAAACCAGGACCGGTTGAAAGAAAAGCTAACAAGCCGGCAGATGGATAGCAAGTGGGGAGGCAAATCCGAATCCATCCACGTGACCCTCAACGTAGAGCAGGCCTGTTACACCCGGGATGCGCTCGCCAAGGCCCTGCACGCCCGGGTCTTTGATTTCTTGGTAGATGTAAGTAACAGAAGTTGATGCTGGTGATGCTTGAGTTCACTGCCATGCTGTTTACTTTCTCTAGTCCATCAATAAAGCCATGGAGAAAGACCATGAAGAATACAACATTGGCGTCCTAGACATCTATGGCTTTGAAATATTCCAGGTAAGGCCAGTTTTAATAACTAGGGGTTGAGGAGAATTACATGTGAATAACTTTTTTTTTCCAGAAAAATGGCTTTGAACAGTTTTGTATCAATTTTGTTAATGAAAAACTGCAGCAGATTTTTATTGAACTGACATTAAAGGCAGAACAGGTAAGCAGTCCCTCTTCCTTCATCCTATTCTAAATAATGTGAGTTCCTTGTCTCTGTGTTACAGGAAGAATATGTTCAAGAGGGAATAAGATGGACACCCATTGAGTACTTTAATAATAAAATCGTATGTGACCTCATAGAGAACAAAGTGGTAAGTGTTCATTTAGTATGTCTTTTCACTGCTGACTAGGGCCTTGCCTTCTTGCTCCCATCAGAACCCTCCTGGCATCATGAGCATCCTGGATGACGTGTGCGCCACGATGCATGCGGTGGGTGAGGGGGCAGATCAGACGCTGCTCCAGAAACTTCAGATGCAGATTGGGAGTCATGAGCACTTCAACAGTTGGAACCAAGGCTTCATCATTCATCATTATGCTGGGAAGGTATGGCCAATATCCATTTTAATGTCTATCTGATGAAATTCGATTTCTTTCCATTCTTGGCCAGGTATCCTATGACATGGATGGCTTTTGTGAAAGGAACCGGGATGTGCTTTTTATGGATCTCATCGAGCTTATGCAGAGCAGCGAGCTGTAAGTATGTTTTGCCATAGCTGACAGGGGATATTGTTAATTCATTCTCTTTCTCCTTTTCCAGGCCTTTCATAAAGTCTTTATTTCCGGAAAATCTGCAGGCTGACAAGAAAGGGCGCCCAACTACTGCCGGAAGCAAAATAAAGGTTAGTTCTATTTTAGGAAGTTTATAGATTCTTCCATGATTCTGATACTGTTCTTCCTTTCTAGAAACAAGCCAATGACCTTGTGAGCACCCTGATGAAATGTACGCCCCACTACATTCGCTGCATCAAGCCAAACGAAACCAAGAAGCCCAGAGACTGGGAGGAAAGCAGGTATCGGGGGAAACCGGCTTAGGTGGGGCCGGAATGTCCAGGCCCCATTTTCTCCTTTGCACAGGGTAAAGCATCAAGTCGAATATTTGGGTCTGAAAGAGAACATTCGAGTGAGAAGAGCTGGCTATGCCTATCGGCGCATCTTCCAAAAATTCCTACAGAGGTAATGAACTAGTGACTCTGGCCTTTTTTAAAGTGTGATTCTCTTCTCCCCAATGTCCCCACAGGTATGCCATTCTGACCAAAGCCACCTGGCCTTCTTGGCAGGGAGAGGAGAAGCAAGGCGTCCTGCACCTGCTGCAGTCGGTCAACATGGACAGCGACCAGTTCCAGCTGGGGAGGAGTAAAGTGTTCATCAAAGCCCCCGAGTCTGTGAGTGCTTGGCTGGCTCTCCACTCTCTTCCTTGGCTCACATTTGTCTTCTCTCCATTCACAGCTATTTCTTTTAGAAGAGATGAGAGAGAGAAAGTATGATGGGTATGCTCGAGTGATACAGAAATCATGGAGGAAATTCGTGGCCCGGAAGAAATACGTTCAAATGAGAGAAGAAGGTATTTTAGCAATTTTGTTTCATTGATTTTAATTCTTCCATCTTGACCCTCTTGGGAATTGTAGCCTCAGACCTCTTATTGAACAAGAAGGAGAGAAGGAGAAACAGTATTAACAGGAACTTTATAGGGGATTATATTGGGATGGAAGAGCACCCAGAACTCCAGCAGTTCGTGGGCAAGAGGGAGAAGATTGATTTCGCAGACACAGTCACCAAGTATGACAGGAGGTTCAAGGTACGTGCTAACTGCCTGCCTCTGAGATCACCTGTCCAGCTTCTTAAAGCTCCTCTCCTTACAGGGTGTAAAGCGAGACCTGCTCCTTACCCCAAAGTGCTTGTACTTAATCGGACGAGAAAAAGTCAAACAGGGCCCAGACAAGGGCCTGGTGAAAGAAGTCCTGAAGCGGAAAATCGAGATAGAACGGATCTTGTCTGTGTCCCTCAGGTGAGTAGTGGAGGTGCAGAGGCAGGACTGCCTCACCAAGTGTGTTTGTCCAATCTCTTTACAGTACTATGCAGGATGACATTTTTATTCTCCATGAGCAAGAGTATGACAGTTTGCTTGAATCTGTCTTCAAAACTGAATTCCTAAGCCTCTTAGCAAAGCGTTACGAGGAGAAGACCCAGAAGCAACTACCTCTGAAATTCAGCAATACGTAAGTCCGGATCTGGGACCCAGACTTCTGCGTCGACCTGTTAACCCCACTGTGCTTTTTGCAGGCTTGAACTGAAGTTGAAAAAGGAAAACTGGGGCCCCTGGAGTGCAGGGGGCTCCCGGCAAGTGCAGTTCCACCAAGGGTTTGGGGACCTGGCTGTCCTCAAGCCCAGTAACAAAGTGCTGCAGGTCAGCATCGGACCTGGACTGCCCAAGAACTCCCGTAAGTGCTCCACGGGCCCTGCAGGCAGAACTCACTGGTTTTAACTTTGTCTTGTTTATTTCAGGTCCTACCAGAAGGAACACTACCCAAAATACAGGTTATTCCAGTGGGACTCAAAATGCCAACTACCCAGTGAGAGCTGCCCCTCCTCCCCCAGGTAAGCCAGCTACGTACCGTAGTCTGGGACCAAGCCTTATTTCCTTCTCTGTTCCTCTCTCTAGGATACCATCAGAACGGAGTCATCAGAAACCAGTATGTGCCATATCCCCATGCTCCTGGAAGCCAGAGGTCCAATCAGAAAAGCCTGTACACCTCCATGGCCCGCCCGCCCTTGCCTCGGCAGCAGTCTACCAGTTCAGACCGAGTGTCACAGACGCCAGAGAGCCTGGATTTCCTCAAGGTCCCGGACCAGGGAGCTGCAGGGTAAGATTCTCACATCCTCTGGATGAAGCCGGGCCCAGTCTCATCTGCTCCACTCTCTCCACAGGGTCAGGAGACAAACAACCAGTCGGCCTCCCCCAGCAGGGGGCAGACCCAAGCCCCAGCCCAAGCCCAAGCCTCAGGTGCCACAGTGCAAGGCTTTGTATGCCTATGACGCTCAGGACACAGACGAACTCAGCTTTAATGCCAATGACATTATTGATATTATCAAAGAAGGTAAGTGTGTGGCTGGTTGGCTGGGACAGCCTTCTTCACTTCCACCACCTCTCTCTCCCTGCAGATCCTTCTGGCTGGTGGACGGGTCGACTACGAGGCAAGCAGGGCCTGTTCCCCAACAACTATGTGACCAAGATCTGAGGTGCCCGTGACTCTGACACATGGGGCAGAGGAGCTCCAGGCACAGACCAGGGGAGGGGATATTTAGGGGCTCCCCTTACAATCCACAATGAGCAATTGCTTCTCCAAGGCCTGGAGCTATTCTGGTACCTTCCCCATGGAGGACACTGAAAAGGCTGGGTTGGGGACAGGGAGTATCACTCCATAAGTGATCCTAAAAGGTAGCCTCTTCATAGGAACCCAGGAGGACAAAACCACCATGCATTAAGATTTATTTATTGTATTTAAACCTGGTGAGAGGACAAGTGAGGTCTGCTCAGACCTTGTAGGCTTCTATCAAAACAGCACCCTGCTTGCTCACCAGGCCTAGAGAATGGCTGTAGGTGGCCGCTGACAAGTGCCTTTAGTTGAAGAGCACATTTCTTTCATCTCTCTTGTCCATACCTGATAGACACATTCCTCTCTGCCACCTTCCTTCAGGGAGGACCCGCCCTCTGCAGACTGGGCTTAGCGTGAGCAGGCACTTCCCATGTACGTGCCAAGGGTAAGCTGGCCTGCTGAGCCCAGGGCGACAGAGGGGCACTGGTTTACACTTTGCCGGGACCATCAGGGCCGCCAAGCAGGTCAGGGGCTGGGGGCTGGGGGCTGGGCTGCTGGCTTTGCTTTCTCTGGGTCTTCAATTAGAATGTGGCTGGCCCATATTGGTTTGTGTTTAAATGCTGTACTTACTACAAGAAGGATCTTTTTTCAAGCTGTACATTTATAAAAACAGATCATATACTGTATATATAAAAATCTTGAGATGGTAGAAACATGTATGAATGTACTAAGTAGTATTCCACTGTACTCATTCATAAGGTAGGTTTTCTTACAAAACTCACACCAGGTACTTAAAGATGTGCTCTGCTTTTTTCCAACTACGGAGTGTCACTGCTTTCTAGGTCAGTCCCTGCAGACTCTTCTCAACTCTTTCCCTATAGGAAACTTACTCCGCGTCCTGCCCCCACCTCCTAAATAAATAAAGGAATCGGCGAACACCTTCTTCTTTTATGACATTTGTTATGGGTTGAATTGTGTGCCTCCAAAGAAGATGTTGGAGTCCCAGCCACCAGTACCTCACAATATGACCTTATTTGGAAATAGAGTCTTTATGGAGCAAACAAACAAAACTAATTAAAATGAAGTCATTAGAGTGGGTCTTAATCCAATATAATGGTGTCCTGATGAAAAGGGGAAATTTGGACACAGAGACCAACATGCCAGAGGAAAGACCATGTGAAAAGGCAGGGAGAAGACAGCCATTCACAAGCCCTGGACAGAGGCCTGGAACAGATTCTCCCTCACACCCTCACAAGGAACCAGCCCTGCCCACCTTGGTCTTGGACTTCCAACCTCCAGAACTGTGAGGCAATACATTTCGCTGTTTAAGCCACTCGGTTTGTGGTAGTTTGTTACGGCAGCCCTAACAAACTAAAACAATGTTTTCTTGCCATAATAGTGAAAAGCTGGAATCAGTGTAATGCCCATCAATAATGGAATGGTTGTAAGTAGAGACTGCCATTTCTCTACCTTTCCTCCTCTGGGTGCCATAGCCATTCTTAAGCTACTGGTAACTTAGAGTTTGAGCAGCATACACCTTTGAGGCTTTCAGGATCCTCAAGTCCATGGGAAAAAATTATCAGGGCTTACGTATAAGGGAAAAAAATTGATCTAGATTTGAAACGAAGATACATTTAATTCTGCTGTGTTTTACTTCAAGAACAGGGAGCAAACTCCATTCTGTAACAGTAACGAATAATGTTAAAAGGCTACTTCAGTTCCATGTTGCGACCAGAGAGGAAAGTAGAGCCATGATGCGGTGAGTTGAGGAAAGGTAATCCTGTTGACACTAGTGGTCTCTAAAGTACTTTCACATTCATGGACTCCCCGCAGTGGGAGGAAGATACCACCAGAACTGGGACAGAGGAGCATGCTGGAGTCCCCACAGCCACCAGCACTCAGGCTGCGTTCTCAGGGCAGGAACACCAGGACCATCTTCCCTTGTTATCATAAGCCCCTGGCTGGCTGGGACAAGCCTTTGTTTTTCCTCCTGATTGATTGATTGGCATTTTACACTTGTGTGTAACTGGGAACCATCGGGCTCTAGGTCACAAAACAGGGACTGAGTTAAACCCCCACGAGTAACACCCTCATCCATGGAAATCACAGACCAAGCCCTTAGCACCTGCATCGTGTGCCCAGCCAGTGCCAGGCTCAAGGAGATGCCCAACAAATGGTGCTGAAATAGGTAAGTGACCCACAGGGGAAGGAGACTTAGATCTGCGTAGAGATGCTGAAATGCTGACACTATTAAGAAAAGTTTGGAGAAATAGTGGTTTATCTTAAACTTATTTGTATATATTTAGAAATTCAACATGGGGACTACCAGAAAAATCTGGGATAAATAACATTTCCCTTTTTTTCCTAATTAAAAAGTCTTCAGAAAAATGTCTTTTTTCCCTTTAAGACACTAACCTGGGTTTCCTCTAGTCTGTGGATCTAGCCTGGCCTGCCATTTTGTTCACTGTGCAGTTAAGCAAATATGACCACTTTAGGAGTCACTTACCAGGAAAGAACATACAGAAGATCAAGGGGCCACCCCCACCTTCTGGAACTTGCCATCCTGTTTGAAATAAGGGGTGTTCATGTGCACACACAGCAACGTGTATAGCAGTATCAAACACAGTATAAAAATGTGACATCCCTTCAACCAAAGGTTTTAAGTAACCAGGAACTAAATGAGAAGGCCTGACTGTGTACCCTAGGGTAGAGGTGTTCAAGCTTTAGTTGTAGAAGAGAGAGAGACAGAGGTCTGTATAAGGGTGGTATCCACTCTACTGATGGCCGTCTGTGAGACAGAGAGAGGCTGATCTGAAACTCCTGGGATCAAACGATCCTCCTGCCTCAGCCTCTCAAAGTGCTGGGATTATGGGCAAGAGCCACCGTACCTGGCCAACTGGCTTAAAGACATGCAAAAGGGCCGTCTCTTCCACAGTGTTTTGTGAAACAATACAGAGACATGTGGAGAGGACAAAGGGTGAAGCCTTCTTGAATAAGCTTGCTCCCCAACCATGAAGGATGCCAACCCACTGACCTCCCAACGTGTGGTCCCAGCCCATCGTAATCAAACCTGACTCCCCACTACTACCAAGTCCAGCCCAATGAAGGTAGAAAAGCATCGTGCAGTTTCCTCCTTAAAGGACCTGCCCTGTGTGCACACCATGTCCACCAATATTCTGCTGGCCAGAGCTTAGTCATGTGGCCTCAACTCAAGGGGGCTGGAGGTCTCTGCACAGAGCTGTCTCAGCAGCTTACCCAGAGCACCAGAGTGACAGCGGGCTCCTGCCAGGTGGAAGTGTTCACAAAAATGAGTAAGAGAAAATATGGATGTGCCTTTATGAATTACAAACTCCATGGGCTTCCATAGAGCATGGCTTTTACATAATCTAAATTCCTTCTCTTTGCGACTCCCTCCTGAACTCATCCCCAGACCCTCCCTGAGTGGAGCTGGTCACACCAAGTCAGCCTGTGCCTCTAGTTGCTACCATTTCTTTTATAGGTGTTGTCCCAGTTAAGATTTCACTGGCAGTAGGGCTGGATTCTGGTTTCCAGGGCAATCAAGAGCAGAGCATGAACGGTGCGTCTTTGGTAGACAATTTAACTCTGTGTTTCTGGCACCCCTCACTTTTGTGATCAAAAGAAAGACCAGAGGAGCCTTTCTGCAATTCTGCCCTCTTTCCCTGTTTTGCTTTTCTCCCAAGGCCTAGCTGATTGATTGCAGTTCTTTCTGGATTTAGTAACTTGGTTTTATTCCTACCCACTAATCTTGATGTCTTTTTCCCTACTAGATCATACCTTTCCACTCTGAGCACCCTTTCTAACAAGAAGACTGGCTCAGTATGGTTCACTAGGTCGCCCAAGGTCACACAGTTCTTCCCTGGGGGAGCCATCACAGGAACTCTGAGTCAAAGGCCTGTGCGTTTTTATTTTCAGACAGCACCTCACTTTGTCACCCAGACTAGAGAACAGTGGTGCGATCATGCCTTACTGCAGTCTCAAACTCCAGGGCTCAGGTGATCCTCCCACCTCAGCCTCCCAAGTAGCTGGGACCACAAGCATGTGCCACCACATTCGGCTAATTATTTGTACAGATGGGGTCTCCCTGTGTTGCCCAGCTGGTCTCAAAGCTCTGGGCTCAAGCAGTCTTCCCGCCTTGGCCTCCCAAAATTCTGGGATTACAAGCATGAGCCACTGTGCCCAAAAGGCCTGTGCTTTTAATCATTTTCTCCAATTCAACAGATATTTAGTAATGTGATGGTCTACTGTGTCAGCCTTTCAACTTCCAATATCTTCCTCTCAGAACATAAAAGTCTATTTAAAAAGAGAGAGAGAAGAAAACTCACGCATAAAACTCAACAGCTAGAAACTTGTAAGCTCCTTTAATGGGCAGGAGCTCCATCTAACAAATCTGAATCCTCTGATTCATCTCTTTCCAAGACCATTAACCTTCTCTTTAAAATAATTAACAGCTATGTTCAAGTATCTTCTTCACACTAGAAGCTATACTAAGTGCTTGGCATACTTTACTTAGCACCACCCTATGAGGGAGACACTCTTATCCCCACTTCACAGGTACAGAAACTAAAGTATAGAGATCACCACTACTTAAAATCAAACCCAAAGCACCCACGTTCAGAGTTAGTGCTCTTCTATACTATGGATACATCATCTCATTTTTAATTTCCGTGTTTTTATGATATGGTTTCTACTTCTGCCACTCATTTCCCATTTATGACATTTTAGTTTGGGGTGCCTGCTGTGCCATCTAAGAAAGTATCTTAAAGGTCTTTTTTTATGACATCCTGGAAGAATTTCCTAAGTCAGGACATTTAATATTTAACTAAGTAAAATATGTAATAAGGAAGCTATAAAATGTCTTTGGAATATGCTTACAAAACTC